TAGGAGCCACAGATCATTAAAGCCATTGCCTTAATTGAGTCTTGGCTCTATCACTTACTGTTTTTTACCTTGGAGTAGTTACTTTAGCTCTGTGTGCCTTAATTTTCTCCTCTGCAAAATAAGTATTTTAAGGTTGTAAAAATTAAATGAATTAATAGGGTAAAACCATTTAGAACAGTATTTAGTACATAGTACATAGAAGTAGGTACCTTGAAGTTGGCTATAAACGTTAGATATTATTTTGCATATATAGCTAATTCTCCTATCTATGTATGTGATTATAATCTAAGAAAATACTCTGTAAAGTCAGTAATATGGTACATTTTTTGCCTTTTCTTTCAGGAAGAAAAATTGAGGCATGGAGATAGAAAGACTGTAAATTGCGATAGCCAAGGGCTGGATCCCACTGGATTAGTCAAAGTAGGACAATATGCTTGCATTTTCCTGCAATTGTTTATTAACTGGAGTTTTCATTCTTCACTTAATCAGTGGTTCATAAGCTATGAATCTAGGTTGAGCCCCTACATTCCCATGTGCAAAGAACATTATAAAATCACTAACATGTGGAAATACACGGTCTCCTAACTTTTGGGGCTGTTACTACTTTTAAAATATAAATTTATTTGTATTATCCTTTAGTCATTAGGTATTTTCTGAAGCAATGGAAGCTGAAAGTATAGAAATTACACGCAGAATCTTCTACATTTGTGGATGATGTAAAAGGAGTCTTTATTTTTTTTAAATATTGGAAAACAGTGCTTTACGGGCTTCTAATACATAAGGAAATTATTGTAATTTCACATGCAATGTGTTCTAAATCTTGATCTCTTAATCAGAATCGTAAAGAATCTCTCTTCTAGGTTTGCAGTTAACGGTGAAAACCAAAAACTCCACATTTGGCTGGATAGTGAGTGGAGGGGGTTGGAGGCTGCCGCAAGGTAAACTACAACTCCCAGGATTCTTTGGTGGGCGCTCTGGGAGTTGTAGTTTAGTCCCACCTTGGCCCCTCCCTCCCTCCCTCCCTCCCACCATCTCCATCCCCGCTCTGGGCTCACGCTCTGGATAAGGACGGCGCGGGGGCGGTTGTCTGATGACAATTTCATTCTCGTTTTGTCATTTTTCTCATTTAGCTCATTTTTGTCATTTTAGTCCATTGTTAGGCATGCTCGAGGACAACTCCTCCGGAGAGCGGTAGTGGCGGAGGAGGGGCCGGGAGCGTGCGTTAACCCGGAAGAAGTGAACCAGGAAGTGAACGTGATCTCGGGTTTGTCGGGCTGAAATGTGGCGGGTCTCGGAAGAGAGCTAACGTGTATTCTTCTTTTTCTTAGGTACTCACAGTTCTTTCCTGATCTTCCCCGCCGCCTCCTGTATTGCCTCTTTATGGAATCACTCCATATACTGAGTTACACAGCATGGTTTGCCCGTGCTGCTGCCCCGCGGGCTGTCGCTTCTGACCTGCCTACACTCAGAACTTTCCCCAAAGCATCAGAGTAATACTGTTACTGTGATGGGTAATGGAGAAGTCGTGCTGTTCTCAGGTGTAGTTAACCTTGGAGAGTAAACATCTTGTTTTGTTTTGTTTTCCTTAATGTTGAGATTCATGACCTTGAAAATTATGCATTCTACTACTGTTCCTAAAATGGAAATTTTAGCAATAAGTATTCGTACAAACATATATTTGTCATCCTTTTATTCTGTCTGTTAGCAAATGGATACACTTTCTCTAACGTGCTTGAAATACGGGGGTGGTGGAGTGTAACGTTTGTGACAGCTGGCCATTGGTGCTTTCTTCAACAGTTCTTTTAATAATGTGATGCAGTATCCTAAAATCTATCAGTAGAACTCTGGAAACTGAATATTTTAAAGACCATTCTGACTATTTTATTTCCTAGGTGATAATGCTAAGTTAACAGACTTATAGTGAACAAATGAGCTAATATATCAATGCACCTCCTAGCATAGTAGGATCACTGGAGACAGTAAAGTTTGATTTTGATAAATGTTGATCCTTCTTTTTTTGAGTTGAGTCTCACTGTGTTGCCCAGGCTGGCCTTGAACTCCTTGGCTCAAGTGATCCTCCTGCCTCAGTCTCCTGGGTAGCTGGGACAATAGGTGCATGCTACTGTGCGTGGCTTGACCCTTATTTCAACTTTGAACCTTAGAGTTTTCTTAGAACACTTTATATTCTCCCTTTCTTACTCAGTAAGACCATTGTGTACTTTTGTTAGCTCTTGATTATCTCTGTTGGAGGGGAGGAGAACAGAAAATTATTGTACACAGCCAATTTCACCTAACCTGTAATTTTTTAAACTAATCTTTTTTTATGATTAGGAAAGTATTCCATGCTACATGTGCAAGAAACTTGGAAAACACTGAAAAGTAGAAAAAATAGCAAGCAAAAGGTATTCATAATCTCACAACTAGAGATCATTTTGATCTCAGTTCACTGCAACCTTCGCCTCCCAGGTTCAAGCGATTATCCTGCCTCAGCTTCCCGAGCAGCTAGGACTACAGGTGTGTGCCATCACGCTCAGCTAATTTTTTTGGTCTATTAATACTTGAACTTTTCTTCCTTTAGGATCTCAGCTAAACGGGAAGCATTTTTGAAAAGTGATTGCACAATTGAGAGTGAAAATTACTGAGTCCTGAACAGGCAACTTACATTCTAATACCAGCTCTGTCTCCATCCAGCCGACTGAATAGTCGTGATTAAGTTACTTGACTTCCTTGGATATCTAGATCCTTAAAGTTAAAGAATTATACAAGATAATAATATTTTCTTCAAACTTTAGAAAATGACTTTATGAACCGCCTTAAGTTTGTATGTTTTCATAGCTTTCAAGAGCTTGTTTACACACTCAATTCTAGATTCTAGATACTTTCTAGAAAATAACTGACTTAACTCATTCAATTGATATATTTGTTAGTTGTACTCCTACTCATATGCTTCAGTTAATTATATATGTTGAACAGGTAGGAAGCAGTGCTGTTTTTATTTATTTTAATATGTTATTCATACATTTGAAGAATTATGTTCTTTCTGTAGGCAGCTGAATTTTTTTTTTTTTTGAGACGAAGTCTTGGTATTGTCCCCCTTGCTGGAGTGCAATGGCATGATCTCGGCTCACTGCAACCTCTGCCTCCTGGGTTCAGGCAATTCTCCTGCCTCAGACTCCTGAGTAGCTGGGATTACAGGCGCCTGCCACCACGCCCGGATAATTTTTGTATTTTTAGTAGAGACAGTGTTTCACTATGTTGGCTGGGCTGGTCTCGAACTCCTGCCCTCAGGTGATCCGCCTGCCTCAGCCTCCCAAAGTGCTGGGATTACTGGCGTGAGCCACTGCTGCCAGCCGGCAGTTGAATTTTAAGACTGTGGAGCTGGCTGAGGCAGTAGATGAAACAAGATTTCTTGATGTTCCTTCCAGGTTTATTATGCATGTATCTTTAGAGATGATTTTTTTTTAAAGACTGTGTTTATTGTATTTCAGATGCTGAGATGAATCGTCACCTGTGTGTTTGGCTTTTTAGACATCCATCTCTTAATGGTTACCTCCAGTGTCACATCCAGCTCCATTCTCATCAATTTAGACAGATACATCTTGATACAAGGCTGCAAGTTTTTAGACAAAACAGGAATTGCATTCTTCATCTGTTAAGTAAGAATTGGTCCAGGAGATATTGCCATCAAGACACCAAGATGCTCTGGAAGCATAAAGCACTACAGAAATATATGGAGAACCTGAGTAAGGAGTACCAAACACTTGAGCAATGTCTGCAGCATATCCCTGTGAATGAGGAAAACCGAAGGTCCTTGAACAGAAGGCATGCTGAGTTGGCACCTCTTGCAGCCATTTACCAAGAAATTCAGGAGACTGAACAAGCAATTGAAGAATTAGAATCAATGTGTAAAAGTAGGTAAAAGATACTTATGTGTCCTGCATAAACTTTATCATTATTTCTGTTTCTGGCTTTTAGGCCTAAATAAACAAGATGAAAAGCAGTTACAAGAACTTGCACTGGAAGAAAGGCAAACCATTGATCAAAAAATCAACATGTTGTACAATGAGGTAGGTTTTCAGAGGTCGACTAGTTTCAATAGAATATACACACAAATGCTGATTTTTATTCCAGCTTTTCCAGAGCCTTGTGCCAAAGGAGAAATATGACAAAAATGATGTTATTTTAGAGGTGACAGCTGGAAGGACTACTGGAGGTCAGTAAACTTACTTTATTATTTAAATGATCCCTGACTAAATATTTTTCGTATTTTGTTTTAGGTGACATCTGCCAACAATTTACCCGAGAAATATTTGACATGTACCAGAATTATTCGTGCTATAAACACTGGCAATTTGAACTTCTGAATTATACACCAGCAGATTATGGTAGGCATATTGAGGAATTTGCCTGTAGGAGATCATTACTATTTCTGGATTGTTGTTCCCCTAGGTGGACTACATCATGCAGCCGCCCGAATTTCCGGTGACGGTGTCTATAAGCATTTGAAGTATGAGGGTGGGATTCACCGAGTTCAGCGCATCCCCGAGGTGGGCCTGTCCTCAAGGATGCAGCGCATTCACACAGGAACGATGTCGGTTATTGTCCTTCCTCAGCCAGATGAGGTAACCTCAGGAGGAGGCAAGGGAAACTCACTAGTGTAGAATTATGCCATGCCTTCTGTTCTAGGTGGATGTGAAATTGGACCCCAAGGATTTGCGAATAGATACATTTCGAGCCAAAGGAGCAGGAGGGCAGCATGTTAATAAAACTGATAGTGCCGTCAGACTTGTCCACATCCCCACAGGTAAGCAAGCCCCTTGGCTTTGTACTTTTAACCAGTTTACCTTCTGATCCCTGTTATTTTTCAGGGCTAGTAGTAGAATGCCAACAAGAAAGATCACAGATAAAAAATAAAGAAATAGCCTTTCGTGTGTTGAGAGCTAGACTCTACCAGCAGATTATTGAGAAAGACAAGCGTCAGCAACAAAGTGCTAGAAAACTGCAGGTAAGATTTACTTGGTATAATAATTTAGTGACTAAAATATAAATTGCTTTTTGTTATGGCACAGGTGGGAACAAGAGCCCAGTCAGAGCGAATTCGGACATATAATTTCACCCAGGATAGAGTCAGTGACCACAGGATAGCATATGAAGTTCGTGATATTAAGGTAATACTACTGAGTATGCTTTGCCTACCTTTTTAGGTTTCATAATAGCTCTCTCTTTTACCAGGAATTTTTATGTGGTGGGAAGGGCCTGGATCAGCTAATTCAGAGACTGCTTCAATCAGCAGATGAAGAAGCCATTGCTGAACTTTTGGATGAACACCTTAAATCAGCAAAATAAATACTAACTTATTATTATTTATGATTATATAAATGAAATGGACCTATATCAAGAGGCAGACTGAAGCTTGGAAATCATTATGAATATTTGTAAATTACAGCTTTAAGAACACATTACACATAAATATATGTTTTGTAATTAATCGAAGTCACATTTCCTGACCTAAGAATTTATTTTAGGTTTCCTGTAAAGTACAATCCAACTCATCAAGTAGAAAATAAGCATGCATCATTGAAAAGAGAAAGTATTGAGAATTGATTGTGTCATTTAGGACAAGTCACTTGTTCTCTTTATATGCCTTTTTTCCCCAGCCATCTATGAATTAATTTAAATATATTTTTAATCTACTACTTCAGGAAAATATGGTAAAATTTAGTAAAATATGAATTTTAGACTTCCTTATAAACCTTTTATTTAAATACAAAGTACCTTGGCCTATAGTGGATGCTTATGCCTGTAATCCCAGTGCTTTGAAGGGCCAAAGGGGGAAGATCTCTTGAGGTAAGAATTTGAGACCAGCCTGGGCAAAATAGACCCCATGTCTACAAAAAAACTCAAAACATAAAGAAAAACCATAATACTGTTAATCATGTTAAAGTTAAGACTTAGACTGCAACTTTTAAATAAAAATTATGAAGAATATGAGTCATTCAATAACAATGAGCATCTGGGTACAGACAGTAAAGCCCTTTGATTGCTGTATGAATTCCACACTATATAAACAATAAGCTGATATTTTAAATAGACTCTTTGTTTGACTTCTATTTCTTTTTTTTTT